GTGTCTTGAAAACTATAGTATTGGGTATTGAGACTCTGCAAATTCTCGGCATGCTTGGCATGAGGTAATCGGTTTTTATTCTTACAAAATTGTAACTATGTAAGTGTGTTTATTAAAAGAACACAAACTAAAAAAGTTAACAGAAATTAAAGTTGTGGGATGAAAAAGTTACAGGATAAAAAAATACTGTGGAAAAGTGGCAAAAAAAAGTTGTGGAAAAAAAGTAAAAAAAAAGTTTTATGAAAAGTTATTTTAAAAAGTTATGAAAAATTAGTTACAGGATTTAAAAAAAGTCATGGGATAAAAATAAAAATAAATAAAAGCAGGCCCCTGTCAGCATAAGCCTGGAGAAGTGGGTCTGGAGTCTTCACCCCCACCATGTCCCTACAACCCCTCCCCAGTCAGCCCTTTACCATTAGGGTAGCAAGACAAGACCCTTGTCTAATGGAGGGAGACAAACAGACCCTTTACCACCTTGACCAAGGCTGAGTCCTTACATTTCTGGATGATGATGTTTGTTATTTAAGAGCCAGAGGTTGGTGGAGTTGGTTTGTTTGGAGGAGGTCTGACGGCCTTCTTACTCTCACCAAAGCAACTTTTCCCTCAGGGGGGCTCCCATCTTCTTACTCAGAGAGGCAGCTGAGGCGGGACAGTGGAGTTAACTGTAGACCAGGCCAGGGCACAGGCTGCTGGGGGTGGCCCCCCTTCCCCCGTGTACATACTGTAGCTGTGTAACATTCTGTATCGTACCTAGCGGAGGTTGCAGCTGGCATATGAGGAAGAGGTTCTTATAATTATTCGCGGCTGGGAAACTTATTTATTGCTAGCATAGGAGCGAGGAAGGAGGCGGGGATGGGGTCATGGCTCCCTGGTGATGGGACTCCTGTTTTTGGTTTGTTGTTGTTTTGCTTTTGATTTTGGAATAAATGGATTTAGCCATACTGCTCGGCCTGTTATGTTCCCGTTTCCCTCACTGGGTCCTGCAGTTTGTCCCACTCAACGAGGAGCCCCAGAGTGTTTCAGCATGTCCAGCTGGGCTGTGGGGAATCTTCCAGGCCTGTTACCTGTATGCTGCCTGGTGACACCTGGTGGATTTCACGGGGACTGCCATGGCACCTACGGAGTACAGTCCGGCCCTGACAGTCAACAGGTTGAGAAGCCTGATCTAGCTGTGGCAGGGAAGACAGATACCAGTGCCCAAGGGCACTGACTTCCATCCACCCCATGTTCCCGCATGTTCAGCCAATCGTGTTTAAGGAGAAACTAACAATGAAAACGGACTCGTTGATGGAGGAAAAGTTGGAATGCAGCCTCTGGTGCTGTTTGAGCGATCCCTCTACCCCGGGTCGCTGCTGTGTTCTGGAAAGGCGCATTGTACCCTGGATGCGGCAGGTAAGAGTCCTGTCCAGGTGCTCTGCCCGCTTTAAACCAGATGGTGTATAAGAGTATTTTGTCAAAACTGTAAAGGAGGATGTGGCTATAGGGGCTGATTGTTCTCATGAGTGTTACTACTCTTCTTTCCCACAGTTAAAAGAATATTGGCAGAGGAAGAGCCCTGGCATTCCAGAAGGAGCTAACAGGAAAAAGAAAATCAATGGCAGTAGCCCTGACACAGCCACTTCTGGTGGTTACCACTCACCTGGGGATGTGAGTCTTGGCTGGCCAGGGTCCTGGGGACAGACATCTCCATGTGCACTCTCATCGTTTGCAGTCAGCAACAGGTATCTACGGGGAGGGCCGTGCATCATCTGCTACCCTGGAGGATCTGGAGGTAAGAGGCCCTGGGCCGAGGTGCAGTGACCCCCTCCAACTCCTCCTCTCTGCATGCACCTCAGAGCCAGTACCAAGAACTAGCAGTGGCCCTGGATTCAAGCTCCACAATAATCAGTCAACTCACTGAAAACATCAATTCACTGGTAAGAGTCCAGTGGGGTCCCCTGATTCCAGCCTGTGAATCCTGGACTCCAGTTTCCTCTTGGGGCCCTGAAGAAAGGGGCTAGGAGCCCCTGATGCCAAGGGCAAATGGGGAGCT